GTTCAGAAGTTAATGTGTCCATATAATATTTTGTAACAGCATGAGAAAAATGTACCAACAGACTTGGTATTGGAATTCCTCTTGGGAAAGGAACTGTTTTTGTTGGGAAATTTAATTTGATGAAACACTGCGGGTGAAATATGACACCCCAAAGGTATGGATCACCAGAAGACAAAGAAACCACAGAGATGGCAAAATCCCAGGGCCACCTATTATGCATTATTTAGTTGCTTGTTTTGCTTCCTTGCAAACTCCATTTCCCCCAGCATTCAGAAACATCCCCCATACACACATGCCTTGTGTGGGTAGTATTTGTGTAAATGAAAGACAGGGGCTGGGTTTCACATCTGCATCAGCTCTAAAGAAAGGAAAGTGTTATGGCCGGGTGCAGTGGCTCACACCTGTAATCCCAGCCCTTTGGGAGGCCGAGTTGGGCGAATCATGAGGTCAGGAGTTCAAGACCAGCCTGACCAACATGGTGAAACCCCGTCTCTACTAAAAATACAAAAATTAGCCAGGTGTGGTGGCATGCGCCTGTAATCCCAGCTACTCAGGAAGCTGAGGCAGGAGAATTGCTTGAACCTGGGAGGCAGAGGTTGCAGTGAGCAGAGATCGTACCACCACACTCAAGCCTGGGTGACAGAGCGAGACTCCATCTTAAATAAATAAATATATAATTAATTTAAAAAAATTTTTTTTAAAAAAGGAAGGAGTTGGTAAGCATGAGTAAGTTTGCAGACCCAGGATCTTAAAGCCAGACGTGGCACAAAATTGAAGTTGTGGGAAAAGCATGAAGTATTTTGGGAGGTCCTGGGCCTTCTTCGAGGGCTTAAGGTGAAAGATGGACAGGAAGGAAGGAAGGGAGGGAGGAAGGGAGGGAGGGAGGGAAGAAGGAAGGGAGGGAGGAAGGGAGGGAGGGAGGGAGGAAGGGAGGGAGGGAGGGAAGAAGGGAGGGAGGGAGGGAGAGGGAAGACAGACCAATAAAGTGAATATGATACTGTTCATGTTAAGGAGCAAATGAGTGATGCCAACAGGAAATGACGTGGAAAGAGATGACTTCTTTGGAGCAGCCATGATGGAGTTAGAAAGGAGTTGGAGGATGAGCAGGGCCTGGGAGTCCCTCATCGCTCAGACTGTACTGATACAGGAGTCTCTCAGAAAGACAACATTTTCTCCTCCTAAAGGAAGCAGGGTAAATGTTTTTATATTCTAGATTTCACATACTAAGTGTGGGCACTGTCGCACCACACACCCAGATACTACTCCAGGCACGGGCATTAGGGGCTCCCACAGGCTGGACAGGCCTTGGACTTTCCTGGTTGAACCGTGAGGCCGCGGTGTCAGTCCACACTCCACTGTGGGTGGCGGGTTCGGCCCCGCGAGGAGGCGCCGCTCTCAAACCCCACGGTCCCGCGCAGCGAAGAGGCGAGGCGGCCGCGGAAGGCAGGCGCAGCCCACTCTTCCCGAGAGGCCCCGACATCTCCCGGGTGAGTCCCGAAAAGCGCGCGGGGACTCCGGCTGAGCGCTGGGCCGTCAGCAACCCGGCTCCCAGAGAGTCACACGATCTGGGAGGTCTGGCCCGGGCCCCTCCCGCAGCCTCCGGCGGCCAGTCCCGCGGCTCTGGGGCGCCCGGACCGAGCAAAGGTCCCGGCGGGCGGGCCCTCTCTCCGCCCTCCCCAAGCGCCCGCCCCCCGCCGGCCCAGCGCAGGCTCCTCCGACTCCGCCAGCGCAGGGGGCGCGGCTGCCGGGGACCCAGCAGCGGGCGCGCGGGTAAGTGCGCGGCGGGCGCGGGCTGCGGGATCCGCTCCGGGCTCCACTCCGGATCCTCTTTGGTCTGTTTGGGTGTCCCGGGCCGGGGGCAGCCGAGGCCGCGCGGCGCTTTCTCTCTGGGCCACCCTCCCCTCGCTCCTTCCTAGGGGAGACGAATCGATTGGCTGCCCGGCCGCCGGAACGGCAGGTCCCGTCGCTCCCCTCGCCTCCCGCATTCCCGGCCCGGTCCCCTCCCATCACCGCGTCCCGCCCCAACTCGCAGTCAGCATCCCCTTCCCATCCTCTCCCCGTCCCCGCTGCCACTTCCTTCCTTGGATGTTGGAAGCGCAGCTGGTATTTTCGTTCTCCCAACCCCCCAAACCCCCCCTCCCCATTCGTTCATCCTTTGTGTTCCGGTCTCTTCTCTGGGTGCTGCGGAGGCTCTCCCGGCTCGGGGGCGTGTGTGCAGGGAGGCGGACCGCGGAACAGATACGGAGTTCAGTCTCTCTGGACGGAAAAAAGTCCCCCTCCACTTTGCTCCGGTATCTAGAGAGCTCCTAGCTTGGGGAGGAGGCCAAGCCCCACTCGGTGTGCCTGGCATGCGCTGGAATGGCTCTCAAGAGCTGCCCGCGTGGCTTCCTTTGGTCTCCATTTGAGGACCTCTGACCCTTTCCAGAGCCGCTTGCCGTCTGCACCCCGAGGGGAAAGACTAGAGGGCACCTCTTAGAAAAGCGCTGGTTGTGGACTGAACACACCGACCACCCACTCCTCCAGAGTCTACTCTGTCCAGAATAGTGAATGGGATAATGAAAGGGATGGATGGCTTGCGGTCGCTGTCCTCGAGACGCAGGCAGGTGGGGCAAGTCCAAGTGGAATGAAAGGAGTGCTGTGGGGTTGGAGAAGCAGCTGAAGAGTGAAATTAATTGTCTTCACAATCTACCACCACCAAGCTCTTTTTCTAAAGGAGAAGTTGAGCCCAGACCATTAGGTAGATCTGAGAGAGAAAGGGCCCAACCCCCTAGCCACGGTCCCTTGGCTAGGTTCTTTGTTATTGTTGAGAGAGGGTCTCGCTCTGTCACCAAGGCTGGAGTGCAGTGGCACTATCCTAGCTCACTGCAGCCTTGA